AAGGAGAAGCTGCCTTCCCGGGGAAGGGGCAGAGAGGGGCCGGCGGGCTGAGGCCAACCAGCGCAGAAAGGGCCTGGCAGCCATTACTGTAGCGCTGGCGGCTCTGTCACGCCCCTGAAGCCGCTGGCCCGCGGGTGTGTTCAGCTCAGGAGCGGCCCTGCGTGTTTTTCCCCCGTGGCCGTCGCGGACCCCCGTCTTCCAACAGTGGTGCGGGCGGGGCGCCCCGTCCTGGGTTCGCGGCATAGCCCCGCCCGGGCCCCCACGCGGAACAGAAGTAACGGACCCTTTTTTTTTTGTTTTTGTTTTTGAAACGGAGTGTCGCTCTGTCGCCCAGGATAGAGTGCAGTGGCGCGATCTCGGCTCACTGCAACCTCCGCCTCCCGGGTTCAAGCGATTCTCCTGCCTCAGCCTCCCGAGTAGATGGAACTACAGGCACCCGCCACAATGCCCGGCTAATTTTTGTATTTTTAGTAAAGAGGGGGTTTCGCCATGTTGTCCAGGATGGTCTCGAACTCCTGACCTCGTGATCCGCCCGCCTCGGCCTCCCAAAGTGTTGGGATTACAGGCGTGAGCCACCGCGCCCGGCCCCGGACCCTTCTTTATTGGCCTCAAAACGGGTCATTTTGGGAAGCGGCGCGGGGCTGGCCGCGCTTCCCTGGGCCCCGGCCCTCCCCATGGTGTTTACGGGGAGGCGAACGGGGAGCCCAGAGGCTGCGAGCCTGGCCTGGACCCAGGAGCCAGGGGTATCCCACAAGTCCTGGAGGCTCTGAACGCGGCGCTGACGCCGAATACCTGTGAAAAAGACTCGGGGAGGAGACCCGCAGACCGCCGAGCTTCTGCCGCGGGAACCGCGCCCCCGGCCCCGCAATGCGCCTGCGCCTCGCGCGCCGACTTCCAGTCCCAGCAGGCCGCGGGCGGGGGCGGGGCCTCCGGGGAGAATTCGGGGGAGGGGCGGGGCCTCCGGGAAGCAATCAGGGCAGGGGCGGGGCGTCCGGGGAGTGGGGCGGGGCTCCCGGTTCCAGGCGAGTTCGCAGCTGCGCGCCGGGTCCTGGAGGCCGAGGCCGCTCCCGCCCGTTGTCCCCGCAGTCCCCGACGGGAGCGCCATGGCCCAGCCGCCGCCCGACGTGGAGGGGGACGACTGTCTCCCCGCGTACCGCCACCTCTTCTGCCCGGACCTGCTGCGGTGAGCGGGGCCTGGGAAGCGAGCGCAGCCTTTCTTTTAAAAGAGCCTCCTTTTTTATTCTCAGGGACAAAGTGGCCTTCATCACAGGAGGCGGCTCTGGGATTGGGTTCCGGATTGCTGAGATTTTCATGCGGTGAGACTGCTCTGTGTCCCTTCCCTGCTCCTCACTGCCCTCACACCTGCTTCTGGTTTTGCAGGCACGGCTGCCATACGGTGATTGCCAGTAGGAGCCTGCCGCGAGTGCTGACGGTGAGAGGGCCTCTCCCATGGTCCCCTGTTCGGGCTGCTGTCTGCCTCTTTACCTGGCTTCTAGGCCGCCAGGAAGCTGGCTGGGGCCACCGGCCGGCGCTGCCTCCCTCTCTCTATGGACGTCCGAGCGCCCCCAGCTGTCATGGCCGCCGTGGACCAGGCTCTGAAGGAGTTTGGCAGAATCGACATTCTCATTAACTGTGAGTCGGTGCTGAGTGAGGTTGGTGGCTTCTCCAGCAGCTCCTGCGGTCTCCCATTCTGCAGGTGCGGCCGGGAACTTCCTGTGCCCCGCTGGCGCCTTGTCCTTCAACGCCTTCAAGACCGTGATGGACATCGATACCAGCGGCACCTTCAATGTGTCTCGTGTGCTCTATGAGAAGTTCTTCCGGGTGGGTGCCTCGTGCGCTCTGTGAGAAGTTCTCCGCTCACTGCCCCGGGCCTTGTGTGTTGCAGGACCACGGAGGGGTGATCGTGAACATCACTGCCACCCTGGGGAACCGGGGGCAGGCGCTCCAGGTGCATGCAGGCTCCGCCAAGGCCGCTGTGGGTATGACCACCCCCCCCCGCCCAGGTTTGCCCGGCCCTTTCATATCCAACTTTCTTCTGTGCAGACGCGATGACGCGGCACTTGGCTGTGGAGTGGGGTCCCCAAAACATCCGCGTCAACAGCCTCGCCCCTGGCCCCATCAGTGGCACAGAGGGGCTCCGGCGACTGGGTAAGGCTCTCAGGGAGCCCAGGCCTCCCACATCACGGGGCCTGAGCCTTCTGCTGCCCTCCAGGTGGCCCTCAGGCCAGCCTGAGCACCAAGGTCACTGCCAGCCCGCTGCAGAGGCTGGGGAACAAGACCGAGATCGCCCACAGCGTGCTCTACCTGGCCAGCCCTCTGGCTTCCTACGTGACGGGGGCCGTGCTGGTGGCCGATGGCGGGGCATGGTTGACGTTCCCAAACGGTGTCAAAGGGCTGCCGGATTTCGCATCCTTCTCTGCTAAGCTCTAGGTGAGGTACTGCTCCCGCTTCTTGGGGTCATCCAGCCGGCTACTAAGTTCTGAAACTCCTGCAGGAATCTTCCGGCCGCTGCTTCCTGCCGCCTCACTCAGCCAGGTGGAGAGCACCAATCTGAACCAGCAATGCCTGCAGCCCAGCCCCTCCTCTGAACACTCAGCTATTACTGCGCTTTCCCTCCCCACGGCCCCAACTCCAGGGCAGGAGCAACTGGACAGTGGGCCTGGCCCGTGGAGCTGCCACGCAGGTGCCTGAGGGCCAGGTGCCACGCAGGTGTCTGAGGACCAGGTGCCACGCAGGTGGTGGGGGTACAGACAAGATGCTGGGATGTCCCCTGCCCCATGGTCAAGGGTGTCCTGCCTGCCTGGGTCCAGGGCCTGAGGGAGCCACATGGATCCCGAGACTTGTGTTCTCTTGGCTGAAAACACTGAGGTGCTCCCATCTGTGCGTGGCCCATGAGCTGGGATGGTCCTCCAGCTGCCCACAAGGTCCGCCCCTCTGTCTCTGCACCACCTGTTTGCATAAACACACTTTGCTACAATCTTGCTAGTGCGTTTTCTTAAAAGATAATCTATTTACTGTAAAAATAAATTGGACTTTGCAAAAGCTTTTAGAAGGAAAAGAAAGAGGATTAAAGAGAATTGCTGGTGATCCTATCGTTTAGGGGTTGTGTTTCCTTTCTG